CCTCTCCCGGGAGGGCGTGATGCTGGCAGTCACCACTAGGCAGGGAGAAGGAAGTCATTTGCCTCTAGATCTGCTGCCTCATCTTGTGCTTCCTGTATATCTGCCACACACCTAGCAAGTGTGCTCTCCGTAAATAAACTTCAGGATTAAGGCCATTTTTGTGAGTGATTTGTGATGAAGCTGTTGGAGGTAACTGTCGATCAGATTTAAAAGAATGAAATGGACTGAAGCTGAGATGGGCAGGATCCAAACAGATCTGAATGAACTACGGTGATGGCCAAATTATCCAAGATAGAATGTAAATCACATAAAAGGAGCGACATATACTTCCCATCCCTAAAAAGGAATGCCCCAAGACGGTGGAGATCTGGCTTCATGGCAGCACTTGAGAAAAAACATTAAGTATCTGAAGGGACTCAGGCTGTTCCACGGAAGAACTAGTACCAGTGGGAGGCAAAAGTAAAAATATGCAGAACAAGTCCCGAGTGTGATGCCCTGGGGGCTTGGATAGGACCTGAGGCTGCACACTTTCTGCACCAACTATGTGCCAGAACCTGGGCCCTGCAGGGAGAGAAGCAGACCAGTCCCTGCTTTTGTGGAATTTGTATTTTTCTGATATATATCAGCTAGCAATAAACGCTCAGAAGTTATGGTGGCTGCTCTAGACGGGATGACCAAAGGAGATCCCCTTTAAGGAGGTGATATTCACAATGCCCAAGTTGTTGGGAGATGGGGCCGCCATTTCTACAGCCCCCTCCCTCTCCTCTGCTCCCAACCCTGGGAGGATTTCCCGACAGGAAGACTCCTCAGGAGAGCTGGAGTGCTGCCGTCATTAACGCCAGGCCAGAACACGGCGGGCTAACAGGGCGCTGGCCTGCGTGCCCACCTCTAGGTCCGCTAATATGTGCCCAGCTCTAGGTCCGCTAATGTGCTACGCGATAACTGAAAGACAGCACAAGCCAGAGCGGACGGCCGCGGGATCCCGTTGGGGCGCATGCGCGAGAGCGAACGCGGCGCCGTGCGCATGCGCGCAAGAGAGCGGGAAGCCGAGCTGGGCGAGAAGTAGGGGAGGGCGGTGCTCCGCCGCGGTGGCGGTTGCTATCGCTTCGCAGAACCTACTCAGGCAGCCAGCTGAGAAGAGTTGAGGGAAAGTGCTGCTGCTGGGTCTGCAGACGCGATGGATAACGTGCAGCCGAAAATAAAACATCGCCCCTTCTGCTTCAGTGTGAAAGGCCACGTGAAGATGCTGCGGCTGGTGAGGCCGGGCCGCGGAGGGCGGGAGGCTGACACTGAATAAATCGTGGGTTTTTTTCTTCTAGGCACTAACTGTGACATCTATGACCTTTTTTATCATCGCACAAGCCCCTGAACCATATATTGTTATCACTGGATTTGAAGTCACCGTTATCTTATTTTTCATACTTTTATATGTACTCAGACTTGATCGATTAATGAAGTGGTTATTTTGGCCTTTGCTTGTAAGTGTTCAGTTTCATCCTTAAATTTTACTGTTAGGGCAGTGACACTTGTCTTTCTTTCCAGGTGTTTGCACTTGTGACAGCAGTATGCTGTCTTGCCGACGGGGCCCTTATTTACCGGAAGCTTCTGTTCAATCCCAGCGGTCCTTACCAGAAAAAGCCTGTGCATGAAAAAAAAGAAGTTTTGTAATTTTATATTACTTTTTAGTTTGATACTAAGTATTAAACATATTTCTGTATTCTTCCACATATTTTCTGCAGTTATTTTAACTCAGTATAGGAGCTAGAGGAAGAGATTTCCGAAGTCTGCACCCCGCGCAGAGCACTACTGTAACTTCCAAGGGAGCGCTGGGAGCAGCGGGATCGGGTTTTCCGGCACCCGGGCCTGGGTGGCAGGGAAGAATGTGCCGGGATCCGCCTCAGGGATCTTTGAATCTCTTTACTGCCTGGCTGGCCGGCAGCTCCGAGGTGTGGGGTTGCAGAGATTTTGAGTTCTCG